TCCACAAACCCTGAGCTAGACACAGGGTGCTGATTGGTGCATTTACAAACCTTGAGCTAGATACAGAGTGCCCATTGGTGTATTCACAATCCCTTAGCTAGACATAAAGGTTCTCCAAGTCCCCACTAGACTCAGGAGCCCAGCTGGCTTCACCCAGTGGATCCCGCCCCGGGGGCAGCAGGTGGAGCTGCCTGCCAGTCCTGCGTGTGTGCCCGCACTTCTCTGCCCTTGGGCGGTCGATGGGACCAGGCACCATGGAGCAGGGGGTGGCACTCGTCGGGGAGGCTTGGGCCATGCAGGAGCCCAGGGTGGGGAGACTCAGGCATGGCGGGCTGCAGGTCCCGAGCCCTGCCCCACAGAGAGGCAGCTAAGGCCCAGCGAGAAATCGAGCTCAGTGCCGGTGGGCCGGCACTGCTGGGGGACCTGGCGCACCCTCCGCAGCTGCTGGCCCAGGTGCTAAGCACTTCACTGCCCAGGGCTGGGGGCCTGCCGGCCGCTCCGAGTGCAGGGCCCGCCAAGCCCACGCCCACCCAGAACTCTAGCTGGCCTGCAAGCCCTGCATGCAGCCCCGGTTCCTGCCCGTGCCTCTCCCTCCACATCTCCCAGCAGGCTGAGGGAGCCGGTTCTGGCTTTGGCCTACCCAGGAAGGGGCTCCCACAGTGCAGTGGCTGGCTGAAGGGCTCCTCCAGCGCGGCCAGAGTGGGCACCGAGGCCGAGGAGGCTCCGAGAGCGAGCGAGGGCTGCGAGGGCTACCAGCATGCTGTCACCTCTCACTTTGCCTATTATAAAAAATGAGAGAGAGAAAATAAAAGCGAATTTATATGTGACCCCAGAATCTAGAACAGAGCTCTTTATCTCTCTCTCAGCAAGGCCTATTAACTAACACAGTTTTGCTGCTGTCTGTTTTCAGAACAAAGACTTGTTCTGTGTACTCAGACAGTCTAAAATGAAGGTTGAAAAAAACAGCTCATGTCCATACACAGAAACAGAAACTGAACCGAACACCGAAACTGAAACTGTTTGTCTCTTCCTGAGAAACGAGCAAACCTGAAAGCTACTCTCTCAGCTTCAGAGGGAAAAAATGGTTGTAGATTTCTGGACTTGGGAGCAGACATTTCAAGAACTAATCCAAGAGGCAAAACCCCGGGCCACATGGACGCTGAAGTTGGATGGCAACCTTCAGCTAGACTGCCTGGCTCAAGGGTGGAAGCAATACCAACAGAGAGCATTTGGCTGGTGAGTGTGGGTTTCCCAGGCAATAGCTCTTCAGGCATAATGGGTGTCTTCCTTCTGACTGCAGGTTCCGGTGTTCCTCCTGCCAGCGAAGTTGGGCTTCCGCCCAAGTGCAGATTCTGTGCCACACGTACTGGGAGCACTGGACATCCCAGGGTCAGGTGCGTATGAGGCTCTTTGGCCAAAGGTGCCAGAAGTGCTCCTGGTCCCAATATGAGATGCCTGAGTTCTCCTCGGATAGCACCATGAGGATTCTGAGCAACCTGGTGCAGCATATACTGAAGAAATACTATGGAAATGGCACGAGGAAGTCTCCAGAAATGCCAGTAATCCTGGAAGTGTCCCTGGAAGGATCCCATGACACAGCCAATTGTGAGGCATGCACTTTGGGCATCTGTGGACAGGGCTTAAAAAGCTGCATGACAAAGCCGTCCAAATCCCTACTCCCCCACCTAAAGACTGGGAATTCCTCACCTGGAATTGGTGCTGTGTACCTCGCAAACCAAGCCAAGAACCAGTCAGCTGAGGCAAAAGAGGCTAAGGGGAGTGGGTATGAGAAATTAGGGCCCAGTCGAGACCCAGATCCACTGAACATCTGTGTCTTTATTTTGCTGCTTGTATTTATTGTAGTCAAATGCTTTACATCAGAATGATGAAAATAGGCTTGCCACTTTCTCTTATTTTAATTCCATGGTAGTCAATGAACTGGCTGCCACTTTAATATAACTGAAAATTCATTTTGAGACCAAGCAGGATCAAGTTTGTAGAATAAACACTGGTTTCCTAGCCATCCTCTGAAAACAGTATGAAACATGACCAAGTACATAATGGATTTAGTAATAAATATTGTCGAATTGCTAAAAAGTCTTCAATCATTCATTCACTAAGTCACTCAGTGATATCAATATACTTAGCTCAGAAAGTGTGGGAGGCTGAATAATGGTGTCTCCCAACATATGCATGACTTAATCCCCAGAACCTGTAAACATGTTACTTTACATGGTAGAATGGACTTTGCGGATGTAATTAAGGACCTTGAAATGGTTAGATTATTTCATATTGTCCGGGTGGATAAGAACCAGGATTTTGTAACAGGGAGGCAACAAGCTCAAAATCAGAAAAAAGAGATTTGTCAATGGAACAAGAGGTTGAAGTGCTTTGAAGTTGGAGGAAGAGGTCACAGGCAAAAAAGTACAGGCAGCCTTTAGAAACCCAAAAGGACAAAGGAACAGATTCTCCCCTGGAGTCTGCAGAAGGAACCAGCCCTGCCTGCACATGGCTTTAGCCCAGTGACACTGATTTTGGACATCTGACCTTCAGAACTGCTTGCTCATAAACTTGTCTTGTTTTAATGCACTAAGTTTGTGGTAATTTATTAGAGAAGCAAT